GAAATTTGCCAGCAACTCTTAACTGCTGCAAGAGACCACATGACTTCTCCTAGGAGAAAGGGAAGTTGGTATTACGCACATTTCATTCCCTTTAAGTGTTTATTGTGTAATATTTAAGATAGAAAAAATGTACATTATGCACAGATAGTGCTTCCTCATTAATTTATGTATTTTATATTTCCCACTGTGTGCCAAGTATTAGGGATGTGATATATATTCGCACGCGTATGTATATATATATATTTGCCATTGTGTACCAAACATTAAGCATGTAACAACAAATTCCTCCAGATGGAGAGGGTCACGAGAAAATTAAGGCAATGTTAGAAAAATCATCTAGAGTTTATTATCGAGTGCCACCTCCGTGTCTAGCATTACGCTGGGTAAGCCTGAGTAAAGAAGAGTGTCCGAAAACCCTGCCATAAAATAAACTACATAGACAGAAAAAAAGTCACTTAGTTTGGTTATAAAGAAAGGAGTCTTGTTCACACAGCGTAAAAACGAATCTTATAATCGTATTTTATAAGCATCAGAGGCAAAAGCAACTAGGGTGACGGGCTTTGGGGAGTGGAAAGCGCCGGATCCTGGGAGCCAGTCGCCCTACTCGATCAAGCATTTTCTGACGGCCCTATCCAATAACGTGGGGACGCAGCTGAAAACCATGCAAGCTGATCGCTGCCCTCCCGGAGTTTATGGTCTGGTGAGAAGATCCCTGCTCTGAGTCACTGCCAAGCTCTAGCTATGTGACTTTGAACAGGGAATTTCTGTCCCTATCTATAAAATAAACGGGGTTAAACCAGGGAATCCGCCATTCAAATTCCTGGCCCAAGTGTCTCCGGGGTCGCGGTGCCCAAAGGAGGGTGGGCGAGGCTCCCTGGGCCTGCGCTGCGGCGGCCTGACAGCGGGAGCGCTGTTCCGGCGCAGAGCGCGTTCGCGTTCCGAAAGCGCGTGTCCCTCGCCGCGTGCCGTCGTCCCCGCCGCCGCCGCCGCCGCCGCCGCCGCCGCCGCCGCCGCCGCCGCCGCCACAGCCCGCTGGGCCGGAGGAGGCGGAGCTGGCGCTGTCCCGGCTCTCTTGCGGGGAAGCAACTGAGGGGGCGGCGCGGCGGGCCCCGGCGGCCGAAGAGGCTGGCAGGTGGCGCCGTGGGGTGGGTGCTCCTGGTGAGAGGAGTCCACTCCGTGCGTGCGGGCGGAGGCCGGCCCCCGAGAGCCGCCGACATGAAGAAAGACGTGCGGATCCTGCTGGTGGGAGAACGTGAGTCCGCACCCTCTGGCCGGCCCCTGAGTCTTTATTAAAGTAACGATTTTTCTTTTCACAGCTAGAGTTGGGAAGACATCACTGATTATGTCTCTGGTCAGTGAAGAATTTCCAGAAGAGGTAAACATTTTGATTTCCATATTTAAATTTTATTTTTTTTTTCTATATTTGTTTGTAAATGAAGGTTCCTCCCCGGGCAGAAGAAATCACCATTCCAGCTGATGTCACCCCAGAGAGAGTTCCAACACACATTGTAGATTACTCAGGTAATGAATATCCTCTTGTAGATGAAGGTGTAAATATGAAACATTGACTTCCTGTCATTTGTAGAAGCAGAACAGAGTGATGAACAACTTCATCAAGAAATATCTCAGGTGAGCTTTAAAAAACAGAGGTGTGGGGTTTTAGATACGATTAATTTGTTAATTTTTCTTCTAGGCTAATGTCATCTGTATAGTGTATGCCGTTAACAACAAGCATTCTATTGATAAGGTAGGTGTGATCTTTTTTTCCCTATAGTTGGTCATGGCTAAGCGCTTGTTAATTTTCATTTTAGGTAACAAGTCGATGGATTCCTCTCATAAATGAAAGAACAGACAAAGACAGCAGGTATTTTTTCCTCTCTCAAACTTTTTATAATTTTCCTTATTACAATGTGCCCTGTTTATTTTAGGCTGCCTTTAATATTGGTTGGGAACAAATCTGATCTGGTGGAATATAGTAGTATGGAGACCATCCTTCCTATTATGAACCAGTATACAGAAATAGAAACCTGTGTGGAGGTATGCCTTGTAATTTGATTTGAAAATTTATTTGATTTCAGAGTGTAAAATTTTATTTTTTCAGTGTTCAGCGAAAAACCTGAAGAACATATCAGAGCTCTTTTATTACGCACAGAAAGCTGTTCTTCATCCTACAGGGCCCCTGTACTGCCCAGAGGAGAAGGAGGTAACAGGCTGTGTTTATAGGGGCTGGAATGTAAACAATTATTTCTTTTCTCAATGATTTATAGATGAAACCAGCTTGTATAAAAGCCCTTACTCGTATATTTAAAATATCTGATCAAGATAATGATGGTACTCTCAATGATGCTGAACTCAACTTCTTTCAGGTAATGGTCCTTTATTTCAGACATTTGCGTATGTTTTTAAATATATTTTTATGTTTTTTGCTAGAGGATTTGTTTCAACACTCCATTAGCTCCTCAAGCTCTGGAGGATGTCAAGAATGTAGTCAGAAAACATATAAGTGATGGTGTGGCTGACAGTGGGTTGACCCTGAAAGGTGGGTAAATGGTATTTTTCCCCCTTTTGAAATACACTTTATTTACTAATTTACTTTATTTCAGGTTTTCTCTTTTTACACACACTTTTTATCCAGAGAGGGAGACACGAAACTACTTGGACTGTGCTTCGACGATTTGGTTATGATGATGACCTGGATTTGACACCTGAATATTTGTTCCCCCTGTATGTACCTTTGTTTTTTTTGTTGTTGTTGTTGATTTATTTTACTCTTGAATTTTTTCAACAGGCTGAAAATACCTCCTGATTGCACTACTGAATTAAATCATCATGCATATTTATTTCTCCAAAGCACCTTTGACAAGCATGATTTGGTAAGCCTTTAGCTGTAATTTTCCATTATATATCTAAACATTCTGTATCCTTGTGTTTCTTCAGGATAGAGACTGTGCTTTGTCACCTGATGAGCTTAAAGATTTATTTAAAGTTTTCCCTTACATACCTTGGGGGCCAGATGTGAATAACACAGTTTGTACCAATGAAAGAGGCTGGATAACCTACCAGGGATTCCTTTCCCAGTGGACGTGAGTATAGAGCTCACCTCTTTCCTCTAGAGCTTTTCACATTTTAAACTCTTTTCTTTCATAGGCTCACGACTTATTTAGATGTACAGCGGTGCCTGGAATATTTGGGCTATCTAGGCTATTCAATATTGACTGAGCAAGAGTCTCAAGCTTCAGCTGTTACAGGTAAGTATCTAGATACTGTTCAGCTCATGATTTTAGTGGGGTTTTTTATTATTATTATTTTTAGTGACAAGAGATAAAAAGATAGACCTGCAGAAAAAACAAACTCAAAGAAATGTGTTCAGATGTAATGTAATTGGAGTGAAAAACTGTGGGAAAAGTGGAGTTCTTCAGGCTCTTCTTGGAAGAAACTTAATGGTGAGAGTTCTCGTAAAATACAATTTTATCCAGCAGATATTGAGATTTTCGGTTCTGTTTTCAGAGGCAGAAGAAAATTCGTGAAGATCATAAATCCTACTATGCGATTAACACTGTTTATGTATATGGACAAGAGAAATACTTGTTGGTAAGAAATTCTGTGGCATACAAAAATTACTATTATATTTTTCATTATCTTTTTCTTTTACAAGTTGCATGATATCTCAGAATCGGAATTTCTAACTGAAGCTGAAATCATTTGTGATGTTGTATGCCTGGTATATGATGTCAGCAATCCCAAATCCTTTGAATACTGTGCCAGGATTTTTAAGGTTTGTTGCTCCTACAGACTATGACTGAATGTATCAGATTTTGATTTCATTTTTTATTCCATAGCAACACTTTATGGACAGCAGAATACCTTGCTTAATCGTAGCTGCAAAGTCAGACCTGCATGAAGTTAAACAAGAATACAGTATTTCACCTACTGATTTCTGCAGGAAACACAAAATGCCTCCACCACAAGCCTTCACTTGCAATACTGCTGATGCCCCCAGTAAGGATATCTTTGTTAAATTGACAACAATGGCCATGTATCCGTAAGTACTTGCTGTCTTCATTTTCATGTTGCTGCTTTAAAACTCTCATGTATGTTATCTACAGAGAGGATCATTACAGAGACAGACTCTCCCGAGACATGGGCCACACTGATAGAATAGAGAATTTGAGAAAAATCTGGGTCTTTCTAAAAACTGCTTTGTAAGTTACTTTTTCTTTATGACTTCTGTGGGCTCAACTCCTGTCCTTCTGTGTGTTTTCGCAGCCATGCCCGGTTACGCTGTATGTGCACCTGCAACAGGTGTACATTTTGCATCTGTCAGAACTTCCTCAACTCAGACTTGCTGCAATCTGTAAAGAACAAAATCTTCACTGCAGTTCTTAACAGGTTCTTAACTTTATTTACTGGGTACCAGGCATTAAATGTTTTCCCTATAACTTTCTCTCTTTAGTTTTAGTTCTGCCCTTTAGAACAACATACGACTATCCTACTCCCTCTTCAACATAGCAATCCTTCAGGCATTTGAAGACGGCCATCATGTCTCCCCTAATTTTCTCTTCTCCAGGTAGAACATCCCCATTTCTTTCAGCCTTTTCTTAAATTAGATGGTTTAGTGAACTTATCATTCCTGGTTGTCTTCATCTGAAAGCCCCTTAGGTTTTCACAGTACCTCTTAAAAGGTGCCACCAAGAATAGAAAGCAGTGTTGCAGTTGTAGTGCGACTAGTCCAGAACAGTGGGCAGCTGTTTTTCACAATTAGGACAGCATCTGTCTAGGGCATGAATTAACTTTTTGGCAGTCCCATCCCACTGTTGACATATATTGTCTTGGGGCTAATTAAAGTCAGATGTTTTTCATATGAAGAGACAGATGTCCCCTCCTTTCTGATGTGTATTTGACATTTTTTAGTTGATGCTTTAAATCTAAATGCAGATACATATATATCTCTATTAAATGTCATATTCTTCTTTTTGATCCATTTGTTCTAGCTCAGTCATTTCAAACATTATTTCTGTCATTTGTCCCATTATATATTTCTCTAAGCATTGTGTTATTTGCAGATTTGGTAGATATGTACTGTTTTTCAAGTTACTGATAAAAAATGATGTTGAATACCCAGAGGTTGGAGAGAGAGAGAGTGCTAAACTGAGCAAGCCCTATAGTATTCCACCAGAGAACTCTTTGTCAATGACAGGTTCAAAATTCTTGGGGAAGGATTTTTCAGTCAATGAAAAATATGTTATTATCCAGCCCACATTTTGTCTTCCTGTCTTATCAGATATTTCATGAAGGATTTTTCTAAAATCAGTATATAATTTCTTCCATATTCCTCTGATCTACCAATATCATAATTTTATCTAATTAGCAAGCAACATCTATTTGATGTCTTATTTTGGTGAACTCACCTTGGCTCCCCGTAATTGCTGATCACAAACCACCTATTTTATTACCTATTCTAGAAACTCTTGATTGTCCATAATTACAGATTGATTCATTGTCTGTGTCCCTGGTGACAATTTTATTCCTAGATTGGTTTAGTTAGCTTTCAAATAAAATTGATTTAGTTAGCTTTCAAATGAAATAGGACAGATGTGCATTAAATGAATACTATTGTGCATAGTAAATTATACAATGGCCCTCAAAGAGAAATCAGTACGTTTCGGTCATATCTATTTATAAACTGGTAGTAATTTAATGGTGATGTCAGCACACATCCTGACATCTGGTAATCAAGAATGGAAAGAATGAAAACGACAAGTAGAGGAACCAGTATACTTTTCAAACACTCCTTCCTTATCCCCGTTAGTATTTCAATCATTTATTTAAGAGAAGTACAGTGGAATTTTAGGGGCTGCGTATTGGAGTTTCTTCTAGTTTATGAAAGGTAAGTAAGATAGGTAGGTGGGGGCCAAAAACTCAGTGCCCACAGGTCCCGGATGGATACTGTAAAAGAATGAAGGTGGCCAAGTATAAGAAACAAGGAGAGGTGGGGACTGTGACAGGCACTGTCTAAAAGAGGCAGCCACCACTCAGCTCTGGCCGTTTGTTGTTGTACAGGTCTGGTGTTGCCAGGTTTTCTGGTTTTACAAGAGACTGGAAATCAAGGCTTTGGTGTGAAATTTCCAGATTGTTAGAGATTAGCAATTAATTAACAAATTTTTAAGTACTAATCAGAACAAAGCATGTTTATAGTCCACCAGCTTGCAACCTCAGTCTTAAGGTATGGCCTAGTCATGAAAATAGAGGCCAAGGAAAAGGACACATAGAATGAAAATGTCTCTGGTCCCATCACCACCACCACCACTTTACTCCTTTCCCATGAAAAATTTGAAAAAGTTATTGGGTGGTGGGATGAGAATGGAACCACCTTTCCCTGTTACTTCTCAGGTTTTGGCAGCTGTTACTGGTTGGTCACTATTGGTTTCCTGTGTTAGACATATCCTAATGTTAGGCACAAAAAAGATTGATTGACTAAGTAAAAGTCATTTAAAATTTTTTCACTGTATTTTATTCATAGGGAGGGTTCTCACCTAACACTAGGTCCTAAGTCTTTGTTTTTAGATATCAGAACTACCATGCTTAGTGTTTGATTTAGAATTGTGAAAGAGCAGTTCTAAAAGGCTTGTCTTTTTTTTTTTTTTTTTTTTTTTTTTTTTTGAGATGGAGTCTCACCCTGCCACCCAGGCGGGAGTGCAGTGGCATGATCTCGGCTCACTGCAACCTCCACCTCCCAGGTTCAAGTGATTCTCGTGCCTCAGCCTCCGGAGTAGCTGGGACCACAGGCATGTGCCACTTTGCCCGGCTAATTTTTGTATTTTTAGTTTCGCCATGTCTCAAACTGGTCTCGAACTCCTGACTTCAGGTGGTCTGCCAGCCTCAGCCTCCCAAAGTGCTGGGATTACAGCTGTGAGCCACCGCACCCAGCTGTCATTTTTATTTAAGTAAAAAGTTTCATTGAATGTCTACAAAGAATTAAATTAGTAGACAAGTATTGGTCTCAAATCAGCACATTGTTTTAGTGTGCTTGTAAAAATTTTGGTCACTGAAATAGAAATTACTACCAGATATGATACATGTTTGAGACCACATTCTCTTATTACCCCACTGTCCCCTAACCCCACCTTGATGTGATTTATTCATTCAGAGTACTTAATTTAAGTACCTGCTTTAAATAGGAACCTGCTGTGAACTGGGGCAAAATTTGAAAATGAAGAATATATGGAACCTGCCTTTAAGCATCTTTCTAAATATTATTTCTCTAAGAAAAACATTTTTTAACTTTGGTTATATTTTCAGTGATGTTAGTCCTTCATGCTAAAAAGGAAAGTGCTATATAACCTGATAATGAATTTAGGCAGTTTCAAGAGGTTAATTTCTGCAAGTGTTTTTCCTTTTATGAGAAAAAAATTGTCTTTTTTCCTGAACTTATTTACTAACACGATATATTTTAAGTATAGAAAGAATGAATTAAAAATTTTTATTTCCAATTTAATTGAACGTATATTAACTTTGATGTGTGAGAGTAGTGTTAAACATACATCTATCTCACATGTAATCTTTCTCTTGGTAATTATGAGCTCACTCAGATCTGGATAGGTTTATGTTTTACTTTAGACTAATTTATGAATAACTGGAATTATTTGAATTTGAATACATGTGGAGGATGAGTAACATGTGGTCAGATGATTTTAATCTTTGGGACTGCTTTCATTTCAAGTGGTATAAATTACGTTACTGGAGAAAAAGACCTTTTGAATATATTTTAAATTTTAAATATCTTTTAAATTTGAAAATGATTATATATAGATGAGCTTGATTGTTGGTTTGAACTACCCAGGATTTTTATTTATTAAGTATTTATTACTCTGACTTGAGAACACTCCTGCTTTGCATGAGAATGTTACTAGATTGTAGTGTATCGTGAACTTTAATTTGTCCTTTTTTAGGTGTTTGTTTTCATTTGTTTGTTTGTGTAACTTAGTCATTTTTTGATACTCTCAATCTCCTTCCCAGCTAGGTTTTTGTGTATAATCTCACCACTTCTAACCTGTTATTTAATCAAATATTGCTTATTTTACAGTTTATTCTTTGGGCGTGATTTCCTTTGTGCATATTTTGGTTTTAGGATTTCTTTCATTCTATTTTATTATTTGCATTAGCCATATAAGTTGTTGGTTCATGTTACTTCTTAAGTTCAGTAGCAGCATTTTATTTTGACAACCAAGTGCATAGTTCACACCGAATATTTACAGAGACCCAAAAGTATGATGGATAGACATCATACCTATTGCATTTTTTACCCTATTTATAATGTATTTTTAGATTAAATATATGTGTGACTTTTAAGCCACTCATTAATGACTTCATTTACCCATATTGCTTTAATAATCACCCAAGTTCTTCCTTTATGTAGTTTGAATTCATTACTTAATATAGGAGCCCTTTATTGAAGAAAGGATTTTATTATTGTCAGACAAAAATGAACTGCTTTTTCATAGGATTGCCTTATGAAAAGGATAGGTTTCTAAAAATCTTAATGTTGTTAAATGTTGGAAATCTAAGAGTCTTTGGGATATTACGTTATAGTAAAATATTTTGTCCAAGGAAGTCCTGCTTTAGTTTCTTATGAAACTTATTTATTCCCTTGTATGAAGGTCCTTATAAGACTGTTTGTGAATTTGTATACATAGTCATATATTTAAAGTTATACAAGAGTTTATGTTATAGATTTTCATTAAGTAAGCTGCTGCTGCTTATAATTTTTAAATTTTTTGTCATTTGGTTAATATATTAAAGGACATGACAAGGTGAAGTTTGCCTTATCTGATCTTTAAGTATCACTAGTTAACATATAGATATTGGAGCATTTCCTTTGTATTCATGATCATCTGTAAATTCAGATTCTTCTAATGCTTGGTGAAGCATTTCTTGACATTAGTGCACACCTGTGTCGTTTCCCAAAGTATGTTACTATTTAGGCGTGCTCAGTTAACAGCTTGCTTATGGTTTGTGTTGAAGCTGCTAGACACTGTGTATTGATTCCTTAACCTATTTTATCCTATTAAATATTTATCCTAATATATGTTTATCCTAATAAATATCCTATTAAAATATTTTATGCCTATTGGCTCAGTTAGGAGAATTG